AAGCCGGGATTATATTGATCCTAAAGTCAAAGTCATCACACGATACAAGCCAATATATCTTAACACAGATGCTAAGATTCTAAACATAATAGTACACACACAACAAATCCAGTAAATTAAATGATTGTATACCATAATCAAATGGAATTTGTCTTGAAATAATTTGACCTCCACAGCCAGTCCATTTGAGACATTCGGTTAAGCCATGATTTATTATAAGATTCAGATGCTTAGTCTCACTCCTTCCTATGTATATTTACTTTCCATTTCCTGTATATATTTACTGTCTACTTTTTGTCAGTATTCCGCTGGGTGCTAGCAATTGTAAGCAACAGATGCGGCCTCTGTACTTACATGCTTTACTGTGAGGTGGTGAGGTAGAGAAGATAAGACTGAAAAAAATAGGCCGGGCGCGGTGGCTCACTACTGCAATCCCAGGAATTTGGGCGGCAGAGGCGGGAGGATCACTAGGTCAGGGGTTTGAGAGCCTGGCCAACATGGTGAAACCCCATCTCTACTAAAAATACAAAAATTAGACGGGCAGATCGCGCCCCTGCACTCCAGCATGGGCAACAAGAGCGAAACTTCGTTGTCAAAAAAAAAAAAAAAAAAGAGAGAAAAGTGATAAACATTCTGAACATAGAGGGCCTTGTCCTAAGCCAGTCCTCCAAATTCACTGTATAAGAGTAAGGGCTCTCTTAAAATTTAGGCGTTTACAGTTAAATGACCCACGAACTTCTGAAACTGGAAGACCGTTTTTTAGCAAAGGAGAATACTCCAGGGCCCCGCCCATTTCATCCTTGACTCCACCTTCTCCATGCTGAGTCCCGCCCCGCTTCCTGTTTATTCATCCTGCAGCAAACTCTCCGGTATCCTGATGGAGTCTACTAGGTGTCAGTCATTTGGCCGTGCCTCAGCCGAAGAGAGGCGGGGAAAAGCATCGTAATCAGCTGCGTCGCCTTTTGGTGACGCCAGAGAGTGCGCGTCAGCAGTTTATTAGAGAGCTCTGTAGCCAGCCTCTTCTGCGCACCCACCTGCTGCATCTTAGTTCAGTCGGCTCTTAGAGTAGTAACCGCCAGAAAGGAGTCGGAAGAGGTCTCACGAGGCTGTCATCACCGCCATGCCCAAGAATAAAGGTACTGCTGTAAGCCTCTGGGACTATACCTCGTTAATTTTTTATCTACTCTTTTAATTAATTAGGTAAAGGAGGTAAAAACAGGCGCAGGGGTAAAAATGAGAATGAATCTGAAAAAAGAGAGTTGGTGTTTAAAGAGGATGGACAAGGTAAGACTTTTCAACTTAGGCTTCTTTCATTATCTCAACCTTTTTTTTTATCTCCTCTCCTCAGAGTATGCTCAGGTAATCAAAATGTTGGGAAATGGACGATTGGAAGCATTGTGTTTTGATGGTGTAAAGAGGTTATGCCATATCAGAGGGAAATTGAGAAAAAAGGTAGGTGTGTAGGTTACTTTTCAATAAAAATTTTTTAAAATAATCTGCAGTAAATTTCTTACAGGTTTGGATAAATACATCAGACATTATATTGGTTGGTCTACGGGACTATCAGGTAAAAATAACATTTAAAGTTGTGGTATGTCTGACGTTTTGAAAGTTATTTGTTTATTTCTAAGGATAACAAAGCTGATGTAATTTTAAAGTACAATGCAGATGAAGCTAGAAGCCTGAAGGCATATGGCGAGCTTCCAGAACATGGTAAGATCAAAATGATTTTATCTCCTCATTATTATAATCAGTATGTCTGTTATTTTACCTTTAGCTAAAATCAATGAAACAGACACATTTGGTCCTGGAGATGATGATGAAATCCAGTTTGACGATATTGGAGATGATGATGAAGACATTGATGATGTAAGTAAATAAACCTAACAGGTATTTTGTTTTTCTATGGATCTGATGTTCTTTTCAATTACAGATCTAAATTGAACCAAGTGTTTTTACATGACAAGTTCTCTGAGGATGGTTCTACAGTTGGGATTTTGGCCATCATCAACCAAGAAGAGAAATTCATTTAGTGTGTAGTTTCTGAAAGCAAACTGATTTATTTTCATTGTTTTAAAGTATTTATTTCTTTAAAAGCTGAGGACACTGAATTACCTTAAGTTAAATGTTAATACTTTATTGTTTTGATGTAATGGAACTTAAGGATAAAAGACCATAATATTTGCTGTTAAAATAAATAAACGAGTGCCTTTCCTACTGTGATAACGTCAAGTAATTGGATATTTTGAATACATTTCTGCCTGATAATCATGCTGGGTTCTAATAAGCCCTACTTCCACCTAATCTGTTTACAGTCTTTTGGTATGTTTCAGTTACTTAGATGGTCTCATAAGGTTTCTGATACAATTTGAAGACAGAAATCTGCATTTAGAATCAGAAAACATGGACATATTTTTCATATTTATCTAGTCATATGTAATTTTATGCTAACATTGATAGTTTATAAATCCTTTTCATCCTTTGTGCCTCGGTTATTAAGGAAAAAAAAATGTCCAACATACAGTTTTTAAAGTGTGGCAGTTTTGAGTAGTAACTTAGAATGTATAAGATTAAGAGTTAAAGAAACCGAACAATAAGTGGCAACCAATTATCTTAACATTGGAAATACTGGGGTGCCATTTTGTTTTCAAAAGTTATTCATTGTAATCCACTGTTTTGGCTTTCATGAACAAGTAAATTACAGTGTATAAATGAAAAGCAATTTCATAATAAATTCTATAAACTGAGCCATTCTCAGACTGTCTCTAAACTGCCATAG